ACTCAGCATGCAGGAGGGATCCATTCAAAAGCAACATTTGAGTTCCCGCACTTCACCTGGCACCGTGAGTATCAATAATGACCTACTGGGTTTCAGGCATGATATGCTCATTACCTCTTTAATCGTCACTAAAACACTGCACAAAAAGACTTACTATTCCCAGTTTAGGAGATTGAAACTGAGCATAGGAGGGCCCAGCGACTTCCCCAACTCCTTGGCACACACTCTTGGCAGGAGCATGGATTTTTCCTCTTTCCTCATTTCCCATCCGAACTCAGTGATGAATGAAATAGGTGCTCTGTGTGTAGAAGAAAGGGTATTGAAATTGATGCGACGGCCCCAGGAACCTGCCCACCATAATCTTCCCTCATGATAACCCTATCCCCTTTCCATAACCCACAATCCCCACCTCACTCCACAAAGCAGTTGCTTATTACCTCAAACCCAGTTTCTCTCCTGGAAGGAGTCAAGAAATAATTCCTTCTGCTGGGTGCAGGCACATGAAAGTGCTAAGGTCCACAAGAGACTGAATTTGGGCTAAGTGTTGCCAATTATAGCAATTTGGAATAGAAAATCATTTCAGGAGAAGATCTGGTTCCTCTCCAGTGTTGAGCAGGTCCTGTGAACTCTTCTCCTACGTCCAGCGGAGTGGCATTTGGTTGAGGCTGGTGCAGAACAAGACCACAAGCCAACCACATCCTAGGGTCTTGAAATAAAGACTTTAGAAAACAATACCTAACAACAGATCTTTCTTGACTTAAAAGCCTCAAATGGCAAATCACCAAGAAGACCTGAAAATGGGTTTGGGGACACGAGGAGGGAGCACAGGTCCCAGGCAGGCAGGAAGCATTATTTCTGCTAACCCTGTCTGATTATCCTGAAAATGGAGCACGATTAACTCCTTGCTTTGTAGCTGCCTACTGTGCCTGATTTGTAAGTCACAATCTAGAAGCAGGTTACTGTTGCATTCCATCATAGCCACTTCCTCTTGAATTGAGGGAGGCAGGGCTTGTCTTCTGTCTTCAGAGCAGGGCCTGACATCTCCCCAGAACAGACGTTTGAACAGAGCAGGCTTCTGAGGTCTCCAAAATGCCTGTCCCAGCCTCCTGGCCCCATCCTCCTGGTCCTTTCCTGCTTCTGACTCTACTGCTGGGACTTACAGGTGAGCATTGCATTGGGCTAGAACCCTTTCTCTGAAAAAATGATTGCTTTGTGCTCCTTTTCAGAAGTGGCAGGTGAGGAGGAGCTACAGATGATTCAGCCTGAGAAGCTCCTGTTGGTCACAGTTGGAAAGACAGCCACTCTGCACTGCACTGTGACCTCCCTGCTTCCCGTGGGACCCGTCCTGTGGTTCAGAGGAGTTGGACCAGGCCGGGAATTAATCTACAATCAAAAAGAAGGCCACTTCCCCAGGGTAACAACAGTTTCAGACCTCACAAAGAGAAACAACATGGACTTTTCCATCCGCATCAGTAGCATCACCCCAGCAGATGTCGGCACATACTACTGTGTGAAGTTTCGAAAAGGGAGCCCTGAGAACGTGGAGTTTAAGTCTGGACCAGGCACTGAGATGGCTTTGGGTGGTGAGTACAACATGGACCTCCCTCATCCCCTGATGTCTCCTGTTTATCGATGCCCCTTTTGTAGCCAAACCCTCTGCCCCCGTGGTATTGGGCCCTGCGGCGAGGACCACACCTGAGCATACAGTGAGTTTCACCTGTGAGTCCCATGGCTTCTCTCCCAGAGACATCACCCTGAAATGGTTCAAAAATGGGAATGAGCTCTCAGACTTCCAGACCAACGTGGACCCCACAGGACAGAGTGTGGCCTACAGCATCCGCAGCACAGCCAGGGTGGTACTGGACCCCTGGGACGTTCGCTCTCAGGTCATCTGCGAGGTGGCCCATGTCACCTTGCAGGGGGACCCTCTTCGTGGGACTGCCAACTTGTCTGAGGCCATCCGAGGTAGAGGACCCTCACACCCAGCCCAAGCCCACAAGATCAGAGCTTCTACCCTGTGCTGTTTCAGTTCCACCCACCTTGGAGGTTACTCAACAGCCCATGAGGGTGGGGAACCAGGTAAACGTCACCTGCCAGGTGAGGAAGTTCTACCCCCAGAGCCTACAGCTGACCTGGTCGGAGAATGGAAACGTGTGCCAGAGAGAAACAGCCTCGACCCTTACAGAGAACAAGGATGGTACCTACAACTGGACAAGCTGGTTCCTGGTGAACATATCTGACCAAAGGGATGATGTGGTCCTCACCTGCCAGGTGAAGCATGATGGGCAGCTGGCGGTCAGCAAACGCCTTGCCCTAGAGGTCACAGTCCACCAGAAGGACCAGAGCTCAGATGCTACCCCTGGTGAGGTTACTCAAAATTTTTAAATTTTGTCTTCTCATAGCCCCTCGTCTTCCCTGATTTCCAGGCCCGGCATCATCCCTTACTGCGCTGCTCCTCATAGCTGTCCTCCTGGGCCCCATCTACGTCCCCTGGAAGCAGAAGACCTGACTGTAAGTACAAGGAAGGGAGGACAGACCAAGGGAGATGACTAAGTGTGGATGTGTTTTCCTACAGCTCCTTCCTTCCTCCCCTGCCACGTGGGACCCTCATCTCTGCTGCCTCCTTCCTTTCCTGAGAGGCTCAGCTTGAGAGAATGAGCCAGTGAGAAGCTTCTCTAGACTTGGCTCCAAACATCTCCCCTCCCAAGACATCTGCCTGCCCACAGGCTCCTGTTGCTCCTTCACACAGACCTGGATGCCCCAGAGCAAGGTCTTCATTCATGGTCCTGAGCAGGTGCCATGGGATTGGGCTCTGGGCACTGACTTAACGGCACCTCCCTAGAAGGCGAGAAACATGCCAAATCTAAACACACCAGGACTCCCATCCATCGCCTTGAGACTGACCGTAAACCACAGACGCTCTCCAGGTTCTCAAGAGTTATCCTGCCTTCCAGATTCCTGCCTATCCCAACTCCCCAGCCTTGTTGAGGTTCTCTATTGCCTCTTGAATACAAATGCACTCCCAAAGTGGTTTTAAGAAAATAAAAAGATTATCCTTCCTCTTTGTCTAAGGGTCCTACTCCTCACACTCA